CTCTAGTTGCAAAGATAAATGGGATTCGTAAAAGTGATCACCACGCGAGATTATTTTTCGAATCGCCTTCCCTTCTCCTGACACGCGGGACTATTAAACGTGTGTGTGTGCTGGGCCATTTCTTTACTGAACTCCAAACTAACACCACCGAGCGATAAAAAACAGGAGAAGGTGATGGAGGCTTAATCGCTAGGAGAGGAGGCGGCGTGGCTGCTGCTTTGAGGAGTTCACTTTGAATCAAGCGGCCGCGGCGATTGGCTGAAAAGCACGTGGTGCGCGCCCCGCAGGACTGCGCCCCGGCTGCCCCTGCAGTCGCCTGGCTTAGGGCAGAGTCCAGCCGGGGGTGCCGCACCCACTGGGGAGTGGGGAGGGAGGACACATAGGAAATGCCTGGGGCTGGAGTCTCTTTGGCTCTCTGCCAGCAAGAAACTTAAACGTCCTGGCTTGCTCAACCCGAGTGTCCCTAAACTGTCCAGACTTTTGCCCGTCCATTGCCACTATCTCTCCCCACTCTGGGTGTCCTACCCAAGGCGCTGTCTATGCGTGCCCAGGGCCTGTCCTGCGGATACCCAGCTCGCCCCTTGCAGCCCTTTTTAGAGCATCTCGCGGGCTCTGGCATCACCAAGCGCACAGCCCCGGGCTGCGCTCCCCTAAGGTGGGTCCCTCAGATCCGGGGCTGTCCATTAACCAGGCTGGCCCAAAGAGGCGCAGACACTCGAACCCGGGAAAACTTATTTTATTCTCGGTTCCCGGGGTTGCAGCTGCCAGCGGCTGAGACAGTGCGTCCGCTTTGTCTCTCTGCACTCCCCGCAGCCCCCCTCTCCCGCTTCCTCTCCCGATTAACTCCCCCGACACGCTCTTCTCTAGCTCCTCTCCTCCTCCCACTCCTTCTCCTCCTCTTCCTCCTCCTACACCACAGGCCGCGCTAATGCGCTTCCTCCCTCCCCCGGTGTCGGTCTCTTTGCATACGCGCCCCCTCCCCTCCCCGCCGCGCCACTTATAGCGGGGCGCACGGCGGCGGGGCGCAGACTGCTCTGGCAGCCGGAGAGGAGGCGGTGCGGCGGTGGCGCTGCGGAGACCCGGTCCAGACGCCTGGCGGCCGCCGGCACACAAGGCGCTTTCTAGCTCCCTCCCCCGAGCGCACAGCCCGCCTCCTTCCGCGGCGCCTGCAGTGGCAGGCTTGCTCTGCCCTACCGTGACGCGCTCCGGAGACGCTCTGCGGGTCCTGGACACCGGGTCCGCGGCGTGGGGACGACAGACGGAGGCGAACGCCATCGGTAGCCGGTCCGCGAGCCATCGTTCGGGGCGCAGTCCTCTCCCCGGCTGGCCCTCCTTTCTCCGGGGCATTCGCCACCGCTTCCCTGGGCTGAGACGACCGGTTCGTCGCCTCCTTGCCCGTGACCGTCGCTAGAACTCAGTTGTGCGTTGCGGCCAGTCGCCACTGCTGTAAGTTTCCCCCACTGCCCCGGACCTGTTGCCAGTGTTTGCATTTTGAACTCCTTCTATGCAGGTGTCAGCATTTGCAGGTATACAGGAACAGTCCTAGTGATGCACTATTTAATCAAAAGACGGATGGATCTTTTGTTCTTGCAGCTGGTTTTCCAAGAATTGATATAAAGCGGGAAGAACAGAAAACAGCAGTCATAAGTATGCTACTCAAAATATTCTTCTTTTTATGTGCCAAATCCTCACATTGGAAGCTGTCCCGAGCAAGACAGGTAGTTGGTGATTATGGCCAGAATTTATTCTGCATTTTCAATTTATTATTATTATTATTTTTAGGAGTGGAAACAAAATGTCAGTCAGTGTGCATGAGAACCGCAAGTCCAGGGCCAGCAGCGGCTCCATTAACATCTATCTGTTTCACAAGTCCTCCTACGCTGACAGCGTCCTCACTCACCTGAATCTTTTACGCCAGCAGCGTCTCTTCACTGACGTCCTTCTCCATGCCGGAAATAGGACCTTCCCTTGCCACCGGGCAGTGCTGGCTGCATGCAGTCGCTACTTTGAGGCCATGTTCAGTGGTGGCCTGAAAGAGAGCCAGGACAGTGAGGTCAACTTTGACAATTCCATCCACCCAGAAGTCTTGGAGCTGCTGCTTGACTATGCGTACTCCTCCCGGGTCATCATCAATGAAGAAAATGCAGAATCGCTCCTGGAAGCTGGTGACATGCTGGAGTTTCAAGACATCCGGGATGCATGTGCAGAGTTCCTGGAAAAGAACCTGCATCCCACCAACTGCCTGGGCATGCTGCTGCTGTCTGATGCACACCAGTGCACCAAGCTGTACGAACTATCTTGGAGAATGTGTCTCAGCAACTTCCAAACCATCAGGAAGAATGAAGATTTCCTCCAGCTGCCCCAGGACATGGTAGTGCAACTCTTGTCCAGTGAAGAGCTGGAGACAGAGGATGAAAGGCTTGTGTACGAGTCTGCAATTAACTGGATCAGCTATGACCTGAAGAAGCGCTATTGCTACCTCCCAGAACTGTTGCAGACAGTAAGGCTGGCACTTCTGCCAGCCATCTATCTCATGGAGAATGTGGCCATGGAGGAACTCATCACCAAGCAGAGAAAGAGTAAGGAAATTGTGGAAGAGGCCATCAGGTGCAAACTGAAAATCCTGCAGAATGACGGTGTGGTAACCAGCCTCTGTGCCCGACCTCGGAAAACTGGCCATGCCCTCTTCCTTCTGGGAGGACAGACTTTCATGTGTGACAAGTTGTATCTGGTAGACCAGAAGGCCAAAGAAATCATTCCCAAGGCTGACATTCCCAGCCCAAGAAAAGAGTTTAGTGCATGTGCGATTGGCTGCAAAGTGTACATTACTGGGGGGCGGGGGTCTGAAAATGGGGTCTCAAAAGATGTCTGGGTTTATGATACCCTGCACGAGGAGTGGTCCAAGGCTGCCCCCATGCTGGTGGCCAGGTTTGGCCATGGCTCTGCTGAACTGAAGCACTGCCTGTATGTGGTTGGGGGGCACACGGCCGCAACTGGCTGCCTCCCGGCCTCCCCCTCAGTCTCTCTAAAGCAGGTAGAACATTATGACCCCACAATCAACAAATGGACCATGGTGGCCCCACTCCGAGAAGGCGTTAGCAACGCCGCAGTAGTGAGTGCCAAACTTAAGTTATTTGCTTTCGGAGGTACCAGTGTCAGTCATGACAAGCTCCCCAAAGTTCAGTGTTACGATCAGTGTGAAAACAGGTGGACTGTACCGGCCACCTGTCCCCAGCCCTGGCGTTACACAGCAGCAGCTGTGCTGGGGAACCAGATTTTTATTATGGGGGGTGATACAGAATTCTCTGCCTGCTCTGCTTATAAATTCAACAGTGAGACTTACCAGTGGACCAAGGTGGGAGATGTGACAGCAAAGCGCATGAGCTGCCATGCTGTGGCCTCTGGAAACAAACTCTACGTGGTTGGAGGATACTTTGGCATTCAGCGATGCAAGACTTTGGACTGCTACGATCCAACATTAGACGTGTGGAACAGCATCACCACTGTCCCGTACTCGCTGATTCCTACTGCATTTGTCAGCACCTGGAAACATCTGCCTTCTTAAATGCAGTACATTCTAAAGAGAGTGAGCATGAGGTAAGAAGTTTAGCTATAGATGTAAGTATGCATTTTGTTTTTTTTCCTTTTCCTTCTATTTCAGCTCACTCCATCACTCGATGAGATAATATGAGATTTCTACTTCGGAGAGGCCAAGTCTAATGAAGAGAAAAAAAGGAAAAGAAGTTGCAAGACTCGAATAAAATCTGCTGCACCTTGTAAATGCTCTAACTGGACATGAAGGAAAGGGGCGAGGGAGGGGGGTGGGATTTTTGGTGCAAGTAGCACATGGTTTAAATATGAATGAACAAACCTGTGATCTAGTCCTTGTCTTGTAATTGTGGATTAATGTCAATGTTAATCAGCCCCTCAAAGGGAGAGAAAAGCTGGACCTTTTCCCTTGCTGTACCATATTCAGCATTTGATTTCCATGGGCCCCACCATTTATGTGTAGAATTTGAAATGGTTGTCACCTCTCTCTGAGGACAGAGCTTGAAGCCTCCACACCAGCTGCTGCTGGAGATTCAAAGCCCAACTGTGGGTCCGAGAGGGAAGCTGGCTGGGCTGGCTGAAGAATGAAGACCACTGGACTCTCCGTTAATCTCTAAGGGGTCTGCTCCCCAGGAACGTTTCTGAACAATGGGGACTTTGTTGGTAGCCATTTGGTAGATGTTCTTTTCTATTTATAAGTGACTTTAAACTTTCCCTTGGCTGTTAAGAAGTTTGTTATAGATTTAGCTATTTATTGTTCGATGCCTGCATGCTGAAACAATGCCTACAGCTGTCTTCACATGTATGGACGTGTGTGAATGGTTGTACGTTTTGCACATTTTGTGGCTGTTGAGATGTGCTTTGCTGCACAAACATGAAAATTTTTGAGTTACAATTTGGAGCATAACTGGAGGGTGGGTTGGGGAGGGGTGGATTTTTAAAATGTCAAGACAGGGAAGGATGACAAAATGGAAATTTAAATGACATCCTAGAGGTAGAGAAACCGTGGAGATCGCTTTTCTCAGACTCACCAACTTTTAATGGGATTTCATGGGGTTTGGTTGTGCTGATAGGGTAAGGGGAGGCTGCTTTCTGCCCTTCTCCCCACTCCCATCTGATTTACTTAATTCAGTCTCAGCTGCTGAAATTTGGAAAGGACCAAATTGCTTTACAGTTTTTTTCTTTGTGTAGTATCTTGAAATCCTGGAAAATTCTATGGAATAGTTCTGTATATAGGGCACAAGTAAAGGCATTGTCCAAAGTTTATTTATTTATTTATTACCCTAAGAATGCTTTGCCATAACCACATTTAATGGGAAAAACGGCAGTATCACAGATGTAAATTAACTCACCAGATTTACTGGGCCTGAACTCATTCTCTTCTTGCTATATGATTTAGCAAGTTCTAGAAGGTCTCCAAGACAATAATTACATTGGCACAATGTATACTTCAGTGCTCACCCGTAGGCAAATCTCTTTTTAAAAAACTCTTTGGTGCACAAGTAACACATTTGGCCACAAAACACCAAAGAATTGTAGGCAGTGGCCCCTATTGAGAAGTTTTCCGGTAGAGTTGGAAATCAGTTGTGAATACATTCTTTGCTAGTTGGAGTGCTTGTTTACTAAGCATGTGCCGTCGTAGGTATTAGTGCTAGTCTCAGATAGGTGCTTCCCCTGAGGTGCAGGGGAAGACCAAAGTTTGCAACTCGAACTGCTTTCGTCCATGTTTCTCACATTGCTGTATTTTAGAAAATAGGGGTTAAGACTGATAACAACCTTTTACATTGTGACTGTGTTTGCATTGTCTAATGACAGATAAATCCTTAACATTTCTCTCCACCTTAGTACTTTAGACTAATTGTGTTTGTCCGTCCATGCCATGAATGAGTGGGCTGTAGTTGGGCCTAAATAAATGAGCTGTTGGAAGAAAAGAATCACAGTACTTTCCAGCAGTCAGTCCCTGGTTCCTAGATGTGTTCTAAGCAATGCAAATGTCTAATTGTCCCCCAGTGGGCATAGTCAGTGTCGTTTATATTGTAGCAGTTACAGCTCTGTAGTTTATGATGCAAATCTGCCAAGAGAGATGTATGTGTCACTGCATGGCTTCTGAAAGCAGGATGAATTTTCTGCAGCTGTTTCAAAGTTGGGGTCTGTTCTTGAATCCTCTATTAATTACTGTGTGTGAGCCAGAGGGAGCTGTGGTAAGGGTTGGGCCCCCAGCCTGTAGGGAACTTTCTGGACTCCCACTCTTTGAATCGATATAGGCATTTGGTCTCACTACTTGACCATTCTCACCCTGTGAAACGTCCCACACTTTGAAGCAAATACAATTCACAGCACAGTACACACAAAAACCTTGGCATAAGACAGAGAAGGTTCTTCTTATTTTGTGGGCTGGTTGCTGTAGAAACACATAACAAAGGGCAGCCCTCCACTTCTGGTATAATTGTGTAGCCCCTTTTCTTTGGGCTTGACACCTGTCTTGAATAAGAGTGATTAGAGCTGCATAATGTCCCTCTCTTGGCTATTGACCATGTGGTTCACGTACAAAACTCTGTATAAGTTGAAGGAAAATGTTCATGTTCATATGTACTTGTTTGCTATGACTACATTTTGAGGTTTTGTAAAACTGTTATTTTTTTTTTTTTCACAATGTGAAACTGAAGGTCAATAAATTATTAGAGATTTTCTCTTCATTATGTGTGTGGGTCTTCATTTGAATAAGACA